GGGGTCAGCAGAACGCGAGGGAGCAGCGGGAGCTGCGGGGCATTCGGGCCTCAGATAGTTGGGTCCAAGCGGGTGACCTAGATCCAAGGGCAGGATGGAGCTGAAGGAAGCCAGGAAGGATCCTCCACAGTTGACTTCGGGGTAGCCACGGCCTGCGCCTGCGAGGGTGGATGAGGACCCGAGGGTCCGGCTGGGGCTGAGGGGCTGCCTGGAGCCCCGCTGGAGGGAAGCGCCGGGCCGGAGGGCGCGGCCTGCGCCTGAAAGGGCGACGGGGACCCTCGACAGGTGGACCGGGCGTGGCCGGACCTTCCGGGCAGCCCCGCCCGAGGGCACGACTGGGGGCTGCTTCCCTCGAGAGGGGCCCTGAGGTGGTGGGCCCAGGCTGAAGGGCAGGCTGGGGCCTGAGGGACGCCCCGGGTCTGAGAGGGCAGCTCCGGCCTTAGGCGGCACCCGGGCCTGAAGGGGTTGTTTGGGCCTCAGGCGGCGTCCAGGGCGGCCGAACTTGAGGGCCAGGCGGGGACAGAGCGCCCGAGTAGCCGCGCCACGGCCGGCCGCATTTGGCCCCAGCACCTGAAGCAGCTGCGCGGCGAATTCTAGAACTCGGCGGGGCGGGGAGGAGAGAGACGGCGATTCGAGCCGCGGGAGGAGCCGGCGGGCGGTGCTCGTCTGAGGGCGGGGCCTGAGCGGAGCCACCTTCTGGGCGGGCCTCGGCAGGAGGCTCCGCCCCCTGGACGCGCCTCCAACGGCGGCGACGGGAACTGGGCCGGGGCCTGGGTGCCCCCGCGGGTCAGCCCCCGACGTTTCCCTGTTCTTCAGGCGTCTGCAACCCTCCTGGGTTGCGGCGTCTGCTCGCCCTTCTGCGTCCGCAGCTCGGTCCCCACGTTCCCGCTCGCTGGGCCCCACAGGCCAGGAGCGTTGCCCCTTTAACAAGAGTAGCCCGGGTCGCTCCCGGCTCCTTCCCGGGACCGCGCGTACCCGCCCCTCCGCGCGCGCTCGCGCGTCCCCCGCCCCTCGCTCCCGCCCCAGCTCGCGCTGCCCGGGCGGGCGCCGGCCGCTGGCGCCGCTACTGCTGCCGCCCCCGGGGCGCGAGTCCGCCGCCCGCCGCCCGGGCACCCGGCGAGGGGCGGGGGCAGCTCCGAACCGGCCCCAGATCCTTCCCGCTTCCGCCTCACGCTTCCCGGAAAGCTTGTCCCTCTCCGCCGAGCTGCTCCGGGAGCCCCGCCGCGCCGAGGTGAGGGCTGGGGAAGGGGGAGGGAAGGGACGCCAGCCGGCTTCCTTTTCTTTCTCCCTTTTAGGGAGGCCCCAGGGACCCTCTACCCTCAAACACAGGTATTTCTGGGCGCCCCAAGGGTGGAGCCCTGGTGCCTTCTAACAACTCTTCCCCCGCAATCAGGGTATCTCCCAGAGCCCCAGCTGGTGTGGCCAGGCCCCAGGAGTAGGATGGGGCTCCCCCTACGAGGGCCGGTGGCAGCCAGAACTGATACAGCCCCCCTGGTCTGGGGCCAGGACGCCAGGTAACTGGGGGAGACCGCCCAGGTTCCTGCAACTGACCCCACCACTCCTTTCTCTGTCCTCCAGCTGAGGAGGGCAGGAGTGTCTGGAGCTATGGCTGGTGCCTCGGTGAAAGTGGCAGTGAGGGTTCGGCCCTTTAACGCCCGTGAGACCAGCCAGGATGCCAAGTGTGTGGTCAGCATGCAGGGCAACACCACCTGTGAGTGAGTCCCCGGGGCCTGGCTGGGCACACTTTCCTTCCTTTACCCTCTCCTGCCCCTCAGCCATCATCAATCCTAAACAGAGCAAGGATGCCCCCAAAAGCTTCACCTTTGACTACTCCTACTGGTCACACACTTCGGTGGGTTGTTGGGCTGGGGGAAGAGCAAGGCACTCTGTTTTTCTCTGCCCCCACTTTCTCCTAGACGGAGGACCCCCAGTTTGCATCTCAGCAGCAAGTGTATCGGGACATTGGAGAAGAGATGCTGCTCCACGCCTTTGAAGGCTACAACGTGTGCATCTTTGCCTATGGGCAGACCGGGGCTGGGAAATCCTATACCATGATGGGGCGACAGGAGCCAGGGCAGCAGGGCATCGTGCCCCAGGTACGCCTAGGACCTGGTGGGGCAGCCAGGGCGCTTCTCTGTATTTCCCTGTGTCCCCCTCCAGCTCTGTGAGGACCTCTTCTCTCGCGTTAGTGAGAACCAGAGTGCTCAGCTATCCTACTCTGTGGAGGTAAGCCCGGGTCTTGGTGGCAGGGCTGAGAGTTTGTTACTTCTCATTTGCTTCTCCCACTCAGGTGAGCTATATGGAGATCTACTGTGAGCGGGTACGAGACCTCTTGAACCCCAAGAGTCGGGGTTCTCTGCGGGTCCGGGAGCACCCCATCCTGGGCCCGTACGTGCAGGACCTGTCCAAATTGGCTGTGACCTCCTACGCAGACATTGCTGACCTCATGGACTGTGGAAATAAAGCACGGTGAGGCAGGCTGATGGAGCAGAGGGCAAGGGCAGGATCCAGTGACTGCTTTCTTTACCCTAAGGACTGTGGCTGCCACCAACATGAATGAGACCAGCAGCCGTTCCCATGCCGTCTTTACCATCGTCTTCACACAGCGCTGCCATGACCAGCTCACGGGGCTGGACTCGGAGAAGGTGGGATCGCCCCCCCCCCCACTCCCCCACCGCCTTATCTCCTGCCTGTTTCCTCTGACCCCAGGTCAGTAAGATCAGTTTGGTGGACCTTGCTGGGAGTGAGCGAGCCGACTCCTCAGGGGCCCGGGGCATGCGCCTGAAGGTGAGGGGCCTTCAGAGGGTGGTTTGTTGTGGGTCTCATCCCCACATTCCTCATCCTTTTCCAGGAAGGAGCCAACATCAATAAGTCCCTGACTACACTAGGGAAAGTGATCTCGGCCCTTGCAGATATGGTGAGACCTGGGTGTTGGAAAGAAGGGGCTTGACCCTAACCTCCTTCCTCCTTTTATCCCCCAGCAATCAAAGAAGCGAAAGTCGGATTTTATCCCCTACAGGGACTCTGTGCTCACCTGGCTGCTCAAGGAAAATTTGGGTGAGGGCCTCTTCCTCTTTCTCTGCCGACCCAGCTGAAGCTTTTCCATGCACTCCATTCACAGGGGGGAACTCACGCACAGCCATGATTGCAGCCCTGAGCCCTGCTGACATCAATTACGAGGAGACTCTCAGCACCCTCAGGTGAGGCTTTTGGCTCTAGCAGGGATGGGGCAGGCCTCACCGACCCTGCTCCTCTGTCACCCAGGTATGCTGACCGCACCAAGCAAATCCGCTGCAATGCCATCATCAACGAGGACCCTAATGCCCGGCTGATTAGAGAGCTGCAGGAGGAAGTAGCCCGGCTGCGGGAACTGCTGATGGCTCAGGGACTGTCAGCCTCTGCTCTGGAAGGTCGAGGTTCCAGGGAGGGGCAGCTCAGGGATGCCTCATTCTTTTTCCTCTTTCTCCCTCCCAGGCCTGAAGACGGAAGAAGGGAGTGTCAGAGGCGCCCTGCCAGCTGTGTCATCTCCCCCAGCTCCAGTTTCACCCTCATCACCCACCACACATAATGGGGAGCTGGAGCCGTCATTCTCCCCCAACACGGAGTCCCAGATTGGGCCTGAGGAAGCCATGGAGAGGCTGCAGGTGGGAAGCTGGAGCTGGCAAGGGCTGGGGGTCATCCTGAAACCTACCCACCTTACGCCCCCAGGAGACAGAGAAGATTATAGCTGAGCTGAACGAGACATGGGAGGAGAAGCTACGCAAGACAGAAGCCCTGAGGATGGAGAGGTGTGAGGGCCGACAGTTGGGGTCCTGGGTGGAAGACTGACATTTGCCTCTCCTCTGCCCACAGAGAAGCATTGCTGGCTGAGATGGGGGTGGCCGTCCGGGAGGATGGGGGAACTGTGGGCGTCTTCTCTCCAAAGAAGGTGAGTGAGGAATCGAGCGAGGAGGCCTAGAGCTCCCCCTGACCACCTTTCTCTCCCCGCTTAGACTCCCCACCTGGTGAACCTGAACGAAGACCCTCTGATGTCTGAGTGTCTGCTCTACCACATCAAAGATGGCGTCACCAGGTAGCGTGTACCCAGCGGCCTGGGGGGCAGCCATGCTCACAAACGTTGGCCATTGCTTCCCCAGGGTCGGCCAAGTAGATATGGACATCAAGCTGACCGGACAGTTCATTCGGGAGCAACACTGTCTGTTCCGGAGCATCCCCCAGCCAGATGGAGAAGGTAATGGCTGAGGGGGTGAGAGAGGCCAGACAAATCTTTCCCCTTCCTCTGCCCCTCCATTCAGTGGTGGTCACTCTGGAGCCTTGTGAAGGAGCTGAGACATATGTGAATGGGAAGCTTGTGACGGAGCCGCTGGTGCTGAAGTCAGGTAGAAGATGTGTCGCAGATTGAGGGTTCTGGGCGAGTTTACTTTTCCCTCCTCCCATCTCTAGGGAATAGGATTGTGATGGGCAAGAACCACGTTTTCCGCTTCAACCACCCGGAGCAGGCAAGGCTGGAACGGGAACGAGGGGTCCCCCCACCCCCAGGACCGCCCTCTGAGCCAGTCGACTGGAACTTTGCCCAGAAGGAACTGCTGGAGCAGCAAGGCATCGACATAAAGCTGGAAATGGAGAAGAGGTGCGAGGGGGTTACCCACGTGCCCCATGGCCTTGCTCTTCCTTCCCTCCCTGTCCAATCCCAGGCTGCAGGATCTGGAGAATCAGTACCGGAAAGAAAAGGAAGAAGCCGATCTTCTGCTGGAGCAGCAGCGACTGGTGAGGGGCAGCAGGGGCTGGGGATGGGCTGACCCTCTCTTCCTCTTTCTTTCTCTGGCCCCAGTATGCAGACTCGGACAGCGGGGATGACTCTGACAAGCGCTCTTGTGAAGAGAGCTGGAGGCTCATCTCCTCCTTGCGGGAGCAGCTGCCGCCCACCACGGTCCAGACCATTGTCAAACGCTGTGGTCTGCCCAGCAGTGGCAAGCGCAGGGCCCCTCGCAGGGTTTATCAGATCCCCCAGCGACGCAGGCTGCAGGGCAAAGACCCCCGCTGGGCCACCATGGCTGACCTGAAGATGCAGGCGGTGAAGGAGATCTGCTACGAGGTGGCCCTGGCTGACTTCCGCCACGGGCGGGCTGAGATTGAGGCCCTGGCCGCCCTCAAGATGCGGGAGCTGTGTCGCACCTATGGCAAGCCAGACGGCCCCGGAGACGCCTGGAGGGCTGTGGCCCGGGATGTCTGGGACACTGTAGGCGAGGAGGAAGGAGGTGGAGCTGGCAGTGGTGGTGGCAGTGAGGAGGGAGCCCGAGGGGCGGAGGTGGAGGACCTCCGGGCCCACATCGACAAGCTGACGGGGATTCTGCAGGAGGTGAAGCTGCAGAACAGCAGCAAGGACCGGGAGCTGCAGGCCCTGCGGGACCGCATGCTCCGCATGGAGAGGGTCATCCCCCTGGCCCAGGTAGGACTGGCCTTCTGCCTCCCTTCTCTCCTTCCCTTCTCCTTTTCTCACTCCTCCCTCCCAGGATCATGAGGATGAGAATGAAGAAGGTGGTGAGGTCCCCTGGGCCCCGCCTGAAGGATCAGAGGCAGCAGAGGAGGCAGCCCCCAGTGACCGCATGCCGTCAGCCCGGCCCCCCTCGCCACCACTGTCAAGCTGGGAGCGGGTGTCACGGCTCATGGAGGAGGACCCTGCCTTCCGTCGTGGTCGTCTTCGCTGGCTCAAGCAGGAGCAGCTACGGCTGCAGGGACTGCAGGGCTCTGGGGGCCGGGGCGGGGGGCTGCGCAGGCCCCCAGCCCGCTTTGTGCCCCCTCACGACTGCAAGCTACGCTTCCCCTTCAAGAGCAACCCCCAGCACCGGGAGTCTTGGCCAGGGATGGGGAGCGGGGAGGCTCCAACTCCGCTCCAACCCCCTGAGGAGGTCACTCCCCATCCAGCCACCCCTGCCCGCCGGCCTCCGAGTCCCCGAAGGTCCCACCATCCCCGCAGGAACTCCCTGGATGGAGGGGGCCGATCCCGGGGAGCGGGTTCTGCACAGCCTGAACCCCAGCACTTCCAGCCCAAAAAGCACAACTCTTATCCCCAGCCACCCCAACCCTACCCAGCCCAGCGGCCCCCAGGGCCCCGCTACCCCCCATACACTACTCCCCCACGAATGAGACGGCAGCGTTCTGCCCCTGACCTCAAGGAGAGTGGGGCAGCTGTGTGAGTCCCACATCCTGGGCAGAGGGCCTGGTGGGGCCCCTTGCTAGGAGAAGGGAAGACGCCCGAGACGCTGCTTCCCCAGAAGTGCTGGGGCAGGGAGGCCCAGGAGATGAGAGAGAAGGTCCGAGTAGGTGATAGAAGACAAGGGGGAGACCGAGCCGGAGGCTGAGGAAAGGAAGAGGGCACGGAGTTGCCAGGAGCAAACCAAAGTGAAGAGAGAGATAGGAAGCTGCCTCGGGGCCACCCCTTGCAAAGGGGGTGTGTCCCACAAACGCTGCTATGGGTGGGGTGGGGGGCTGGGGTGCTGCGTAGCCAGTGTTTGACTTTCTTTTCAAGTGGGGGAAAGTGGGAGAGGACTGAGAGTGAGGCAAGTTCTCCCCAGCCCCTGTCCGTCTGTCTGTCTGTCTGTGGTGGTTTCTGTTTCTTGGGAGGCATGGTAGGATCATAAGTCATTCCCCTCCCCTTCCAGGCCTCCTGCTATATTTGGGGGACCTGACTGGTTTGGCTGGAGTCCCATGAGGATGTGGGCCCTTTAATAAAGGATAGCAAACAGGGAGCTTGTGGCCTGTTTGTTTTGGGTTTTCATGGAGGTGTAGGTTATATAAGGCAATGGCACAGGTCTTAAGCATACTTATCAGTGAAGTATTGTATGTGTGCTCTGTGCAGGCACCACCCAGATCTGGATATAAGAATGTTTCCATCTTGTCTTCCTGAACTTCACCCTCCTGTCTCTTCCTTCAGGGTGCGCAGCCCGATCTTTTCCCCGCTTTTTTTTTTTGGGAGACAGGGTCTTGCTTTGTTGCCCAGGCTGGAGGTACAGTCTTGGCTCACTGCAGCCTCCGCCTCCTGAGTAGCTGGGATTACAGGCATGTGCCACCACGCCCGGCTCATTACTGTTTTTTTTGTAGTGACGAGGTTTCACCATATTGGCCAGGCTGGTCTCGAACTCCTGATGACCTCAAGTGATCCGCCCACCTTGGCCTCCCAAAGTGGTGGGATTACAGGTGTGAGCCACCGCGCCCGGCCTCCCCTGCTTTCATGTTTGCTTACCCAGTGTCTCAGTCTGTGCCAGCAGCACCACTGTCTGTTATGGACAAAGCACAGAAGCGGGGATGCGAGGGGAGGTAGAGGGACCGCCAGCCTGTCAATGCTTAACTGGCTGTTGCTGACAGATACAGAAGGATTTGTGGGGTACAGAGGAGTTCTGCTTTAAGTCACCTAACTTACTTGAAAGGTCTCCCAAGCAGCCAGTTTCTCTTGATAGTGAATGGGTTGGGCAAGCATACTGCGCTTACCTGATTGTTTTCATCCTGGTTGTGTTACCTGCCTTCTGGCAGGCTACATCATTGTTCCCAGTCGTTATTTTATTTGTGTTAAGACTGTTTGTTGGCCAGGCGCAGTGGTTCACGCCTGTAATGCCAGCACTGGGAGGCCGAGGCAGGTGGATCACGAGGTCAGGAGATCGAGACCATCCTGGCTATCATGGTGAAACCCCATCTCTACTAAAAATAAAAATAAAAAAATTAGCCGGGCATGGTGGCGGGGGCCTGTAGTCCCAGCTACTCAGGAGGCTGAGGCAGGAGAATGGCATGAACCTGGGAGGCGGAGCTTGCAGTGAGCTGAGATTGCGCCACTGCACTCCAGCCTGGGCGACAGAGCGAGACTCCATTTCAAGAAAAATTAAAAAACTGTTTGTTGCCTGCTTGTTTTAATGTTCTGGCTTGAGGCAGCGAGCCCTTGACTATGCCACATTGCCAGGATTTTGCAGGTTAGATTGTACTACAGCACTGCCTTTGGCTTGCCAGACTCTGGAGTCCCCACATTTTCATCCTGTTCTCAGGAAAACACTTTGACCCACTTGAAGCTCTGAGCTACTGCTTCACAGCTTCCTGGGGTCAGTCTCCAGCCAAAACCATAGATATCCCAACTGCAGCCAAACCACGGCTCTGGGCGAAGGAACGATTAGGTTTACTCTAGGTTTCCACACCCTGATGCTCCTGCCTTTACTTTGACACCTCTGACTGCCAGGTTTTCACAGACCTGTTGACAGTGACTCAAGATCTGGAATGTAATGGATGGTTTGGCAACAGTGTTTGCTTGAGCAGTTTAAAATCTGGCCAGGGAGACTCAATGTGAGCAAGAAAATGATAGAATACCAAGTTTTCTGGAGGTCAGAGGGAGCTGAGTTGAGTGTTACCGAGAATGCTGTGGGGTTTGAGATGAGAAAAATAGCTTGCTAATTTAAAAGACGGATTATTTTTCCCTAAAGACCTTGACTTATGTAAATGTATATTATCCATAATTTTAAAAATCCACTTATGGCTGGGCACAGAAGCTCACACCTGTAATCCCAGCACTTTGGGAGGCTGAGGCAGGAGGATCAGTTGAGTCCAGGAGTTCGAGACCAGCCTGGGCAACATAGTGAAACCCTGTATCTACAAAACATAGAAAAACTAGTTGGGTGTGGTGGTGTGTACCTGTAGTTCCAGCTACTAGGGAGGTAGGAAGATCACCTGAGCCCATGGAGATTGAGGCTGTGGTGAGCTGTGAAGGCACCACAGCACTCTGGCCTGGGCAAGAGTGGGACTCTCTCAAAAAAAAAAAAAAAAAAAAATCCACATATCCAGCCTTCCAAGTCAGTCTTTAATAATGTGCACGGGCCAGGCACAGTGGCTCACACCCGTAATCCCAACACTTTGGAATATTAGGGTGGGAGCATCACTTGAGGCCAGGAATTTGAGACCAGCCTGGGCAACATAGTGAGACTGCCCCCCCCATCTCTACAAAAAATAAAAATCAAAAATAATACTGTGGGCAAACTTTACTTAGATTTTATTCAGAGTAGTGCCTGTTTATTTTTCATCTGTGCTACCTGTGCCGGCATTCCATATGCATTTGATTTAGTCTTTAAAGTACCCCGGTAAAATAGGTCTTTTGTCTGCATTTTTCAGATGGGAAGACTGAGGTTTTGTTTATTTATTTTTATTTATTTATTTTTTGAGACGGAGTCTCGCTCTGTTGCCTAGGCTGGAGTGCGATGGCACAATCTTGGCTCACTACAACCTCCGCTTCCTGGGTTCAAGCGATTCTCCTGCCTCAGCCTCCTGAGTAGCTAGGATTACAGGCGCCCACAACCGCACCCGGCTAATTTTTTGTATCTTTAGTAGAGACAGGGTTTCACTATGTTGTCCAAGCTGGTTTCGAATTCCTGACCTCAGGTGATCCACCCGCCTCTGCCTCCCAAAATGTTGGGATTACAGGCGTGAGCCACCACGCCCAGCCTATTTATTTATTTTTTTAGAATCAAGATCTTGCTATGTTGCCCAGGCTGAACTCGAACTCCTGGGCTCAAGCAATCCTGCCTCCCAAGCCAAGCAGCTGGTACTGCAAGCATGTGCCACCGTGCCTGGCTCCTGAAGACTGAGGTTGGTTTAGATTAATGAGTTGCCCAAATTCAGACAGTTCTTAAGTGGCAAAGTTAGGATTCCAACCCAGGTCAACATAACTAAAGCCCAAACCCCATCTCACCCCTCTAGGCCATCAAGTATTGGCTGGGTGCGGTGGTTTATGTCTGTAATCCCAGCACTTTGGGAGGCGGAGGCGGGAGGACTGTTTGAGCTCAGGAGTTTGAGACCAGCCTGGGCAACATAACAAGACCCTGTCTCTACAAAAATATATAAATTAGCCGGGTGTACTGGCTCACACCTGTAGCTACTTGGGAGGCTGAGGTGGGAGGATCGCTTGAGCCTGGGAGGTCAAGGCTGCGGTGACCTGTGATTGCACCACCAGGAGACCCTGTCTTAAAAATGTATATATAAAAATAAAAAGAACATCAGACATCACCATCACCTCGCTTAGAATCCATGGGGCCTTCTCCTCAAATTCAATCTTCCCAGGCATTTCATGAACTTGCGTCTAGTTTCTGTTCCCTCTCAAATTGCCCAGGCTGTCCTGTGAGTGACAGCAGCTATTTCGTGGGCCTCCTCTGGAATCATGAGAAGTCACCCAAACAATCTCAGTTTTCTAGCTCACTCCGTCTTGACATTTCTACACTGTCATCCTTGGTTTTCTTGGAAATTAATTTGCTTTTCTTCATTGTCTTTCTTTGGAGCTGCTTTCCTTTTGTTGGTTACTATTTTATTTTTAGCTTCTCACACCATACCGACATATGTTGGTTATTCTTTTAGACATGTTTTTTGTTGTTGTTGTCACCTGGAACTTTTGTATCTTGAATAAATTTGGGGATCAAATACATTTTTTCTCCACCAGTCTTATTTATACCTTTC